GATCTCTTGACCTCGTGATCCAACCACCTTGGCCTCCCAAAGTGCTGAGATTACAGGCGTGAGCCACTGCGCCTGGCCGGCTCCTCCTTCTTATTCCTTCTGTCTTTTTTTCTCCTACTGGAGCACCTCAATTGACTGATCTTCATGTTTGCTGACTCCTTCTTCTCCTAGTCAGGTCTGCTCTTAAGCCCCTCTGGTTAATTTTTTTTTTTTTTTTTTTTTTTTTTTGAGACGGAGTCTCACTCTGTAGCCCAGGCTGGAGTGCAATGGCGCGATCTCGGCTCACTGCAACCTCTGCCTCCCGGGTTCAAACAATTCTCCTGCCTCAGCCTCCTGAGTAGCCGGGATTACAGGCATGAGCCACCACACCTGGCTAATTTTGTATTTTTAGTAGAGACGGGGTTTCTCCATGTTGGTCAGGTTGGTCTCCAACTCCTGACCTCAGGTGATCCGCCTGCCTTGGCCTCCCAAACTGCTGGGATTACAGGCGTGAGCCACCGCGCCCGGCCCCTCTGGTTGACTTTTAATCTGAGTTATTAAACTCTTCAGCTCCATAATTTTGATTTCGGGCTTCTTTACAATTTTTATCTCTTTATTGATACTCTCTGATAAGATGTCATTCTCATACTTTAGTTCTTCAGATGTGGTTTCCTTTAGTTGTTTGAACATATTTGAAATGATTGACTTAAAATCTTTGCCTCGTAAGTCCAGTGTCCAATGTTTTGGCTTCTTTGGGGACAGTTTCTATTGATTGCCTTTTTTTTTTTTTCCCGTGTATGGGGTATGGGTCCTAGCTTCTTGTTTCTTTGCATATCTCTATTTTTTTTTTTAACTAGAGTTTTTTGTTTGTTTGTTTGTTTGTTTGTTTTTGAGTCTGTTACCCAGGCTGGAGCGCAGTAGTTCAATCACAGCTCACTGCAGCCTTCACCTCCGGAGCTCAAGGGATCCTCCCTCCTCAGCCTCCTGAGTAGCTGGGATGATAGGTGTGCGCCACCACGCCCACTTAATTTTTGTATTTCTTCTAGAGACGGGGTTTTGCCATGTTGCCCAGGCCAGTCTCCAACTCCTGAGCTTGAGCAACCCACCCGCCTCGGCTTCCCAAAGTGCTGGGACCGCAGGCGTGAACCAGCGCAGCCGGCTGGAAAACTGGAACTCTCATCGGTTGAGAGTGGCAGCTCTGGAGCTCGGACTCCCCCACCTCCCCAGGATTTGTCATTGCTGCTGTTTGTCGTGGTTATCTGTCAGGTAGCTTTTCGGCACTAATTCTGTAAAGGTTGATGGTGAAACCCCATCTCTCCTAAAAATACAGAAATGAGCCGGGCGTGGTGGCGCCTATAGTCAGCTACTCGGGAGGCTGAGGCAGGAGAATCACTTGAACTCGGGAGGCTGAGGCACGAGAATCGCTTGAACTGGGAGGCTGAGGCACGAGAATCGCTTGAACTGGGATGCAGAGGCTGCAGTGAGCCATGTTGGTGCTGGTGCACTCCAGCCTGAGCAAGACCTTGTCTCAGAAAAAAAAAAAGTTCACAAAGCCCACTGTTCTTACTAAGATTCAGCTGTTTTTCTTGAATAAATGCTCCCCGTGCTACTGTAATTCTTTGGTTAACTTTCAGAGTTCTGGAAAGTTGGCTTGGCGCTTTTCGCCGTCTCTCTCCTGCTGCCTTGGGGTCCTTTCCGTGACCGTTTCCCTCCCTGACACGTGTACATCCCTGTGTATTTCACATCTCTCTATGCTGGAAAGAGGTTCTCCACTTCTAGTGCCACACCACGGGGGTCTTTCTGGCTTTTTCCCTGTTTGCATCTGCAGCTCCCTTCCCTGGCAGGGAGAAACCTGCCCCACTGCCCTTCACCAGTTTCTTCACTGAGTCAGCCGCCCCTTCCTATGCAGACACCCCTCACCCCTCTCTGGCCCTGCTTCAGGCCCCCCTTCCCCGCCGTGTGGGCTTCTCGCTGTCCCCTAAGCCTTCGATGTCCCCTCTGAGCCACCGCGGCCACGGCCAACAGGGATGCCTCCCTCACCAGCGCCTCCTGATAGCTCTGGGCCTGAGCTCGGTAGAGAAATGGAAGAGGAAGGTATATGCAGTGTTTGACTGTCTCTGTTTCTTGTCTCACGTCACAAAACAAGACTGAATTTGGATTTCTGAACGCGACTGTGTTTTCCTCGGGAGTAATGAAATTAGGGCTCCATTTCCTTCGCTGTTCCCAAGGGAAAGGTCCTGCTTAAACAGGTGCTTTGTGAGTGGAAACGTGGCCAGAGTGCGGCGGGTGCTTTGTGAGTGGAAATGTGGCCAGAGTGCGGCGGATGCTTTGTGAGTGGAAACGTGGCCTTCTCTGGAAGCCCTGGGGAGGGGCTTTCCGACTGAGAGGAAGGCCTCGCATCTGCCCACCGCCCAGTCCTGGGCCTCACAGTGAGGATGCAGGTCACGCTGCACAGATGAGGCCCGTGTGGCAGGTGGTCCCAGGAACGAACTCGCCTCCCGCCAGCCCCCTGGGCCTCCCATGGCCCCAGCCCCATCAGGTGGAACGTGCACTGCCTGCGTTTCAGAAGGGGCGGCCTGGGGAAGGGGCGGCTTGGGCACGCTGCCCCTCACCACCACGCGTGACCCACCCATGTGTCTCCCTTTCAGAGCGGGAACAGCTTCCACGTGTTCGACCAGGGCCAGTTTGCCAAGGAGGTGCTGCCCAAGTACTTCAAGCACAACAACATGGCCAGCTTCGTGCGGCAGCTCAACATGTGTGAGTGCTGCCTCCAGGCAGCGCAGGGGTGCGGCAGAGCTGCCCCCTTCCCTGTTATGTGCAGATGGCTTCCGGAAAGTGGTCCACATCGAGCAGGGCGGCCTGGTCAAGCCAGAGAGAGACGACACGGAGTTCCAGCACCCATGCTTCCTGCGTGGCCAGGAGCAGCTCCTTGAGAACATCAAGAGGAAAGTGACCAGTGTGAGTGCCGGCCCTGCACCCTTGCCCGGTCTTCCAGTGACTCCTGTCCCTCTCGGGAATCCAGGTGTCCACCCTGAAGAGTGAAGACATAAAGATCCGCCAGGACAGCGTCACCAAGCTGCTGACGGACGTGCAGCTGATGAAGGGGAAGCAGGAGTGCATGGACTCCAAGCTCCTGGCCATGAAGCAGTAGGTCCCACACCAGCATTATGGGCCACAGCGGGCCCCACTGACCCAGCCTGGTCTGTTGCAGTGAGAATGAGGCTCTGTGGCGGGAGGTGGCCAGCCTTCGGCAGAAGCATGCCCAGCAACAGAAAGTCGTCAACAAGGTGGGGGCAGGGCCAGAGGGCCGGCGGGGGCCGGCCGGGGTAACTGTGTCCTCTCTCTCCACAGCTCATTCAGTTCCTGATCTCACTGGTGCAGTCAAACCGGATCCTGGGGGTGAAGAGAAAGATGTGAGGTTTTGGGGATGCCTGCATCCACCACCGGGTGGTGGCTGACCTGCACCCTTCCCCACAGCCCCCTGATGCTGAACGACAGTGGCTCAGCACATTCCATGCCCAAGTATAGCCGGCAGTTCTCCCTGGAGCACGTCCACGGCTCGGGCCCCTACTCGGTGAGTGCCGGAGACAGGGCACCCGCCCAGGCGCACTGCATGGACCTCCTGCCTTTGATTGCAGGCCCCCTCCCCAGCCTACAGCAGCTCCAGCCTCTACGCCCCTGATGCTGTGGCCAGCTCTGGACCCATCATCTCCGACATCACCGAGCTGGCTCCTGCCAGCCCCATGGCCTCCCCCGGCGGGAGCATAGACGAGAGGTGGGGGCCGCATCACCCCAGCCATCCTGTCCACGCCAGCTCACCTGGCCCCCCTCGTGTGCAGGCCCCTATCCAGCAGCCCCCTGGTGCGTGTCAAGGAGGAGCCCCCCAGCCCGCCTCAGAGCCCCCGGGTAGAGGAGGCGAGTCCCGGGCGCCCATCTTCCGTGGACACCCTCTTGTCCCCGACCGCCCTCATTGACTCCATCCTGCGGGAGAGTGAACCTGCCCCCGCCTCCGTCACAGCCCTCACGGACGCCAGGGGCCACACGGACACCGAGGGCCGGCCTCCCTCCCCCCCGCCCACCTCCACCCCTGAAAAGTGCCTCAGCGTAGCCTGCCTGGACAAGTGAGTGCCGCCCACCCCTGGCCCCACCCACAACTGGTTCAGGTACCGCCTTATCCCGGGCCAGGAATGAGCTCAGTGACCACTTGGATGCTATGGACTCCAACCTGGATAACCTGCAGACCATGCTGAGCAGCCACGGCTTCAGCGTGGACACCAGTGCCCTGCTGGACGTGAGTGGAGCCCCGCCGCCCCGCCTCCCCGCGTGCTGTTCTGACTTCCCTCCCTCCTCCGCAGCTGTTCAGCCCCTCGGTGACCGTGCCCGACATGAGCCTGCCTGACCTTGACAGCAGCCTGGCCAGTGTGCGTAGGCGGGCGGGGGGTGAGGGGGAACGGGAGTGCTCACAATACCGTCTCCACCCCACAGATCCAAGAGCTCCTGTCTCCCCAGGAGCCCCCCAGGCCTCCCGAGGCAGAGAACAGCAGCCCGGATTCAGGTGAGCCAAGTCCCACCGGCCCCACCTCTGCCCCCCCACCGCCTTGACACCCCCACCCCCGCAGGGAAGCAGCTGGTGCACTACACAGCGCAGCCGCTGTTCCTGCTGGACCCCGGCTCCGTGGACACCGGGAGCAACGACCTGCCGGTGCTGTTTGAGCTGGGAGAGGGCTCCTACTTCTCCGAAGGGGACGGCTTCGCCGAGGACCCCACCATCTCCCTGCTGACAGGCTCGGAGCCTCCCAAAGCCAAGGACCCCACTGTCTCCTAGAGGCCCCGGAGGAGCTGGGCCAGCCGCCCACCCCCACCCCCAGTGCAGGGCTGGTCTTGGGGAGGCAGGGCAGCCTCGCGGTCTTGGGCACTGGTGGGTCGGCCGCCATAGCCCCAGTAGGACAAACGGGCTCGGGTCTGGGCAGCACCTCTGGTCAGGAGGGTCACCCTGGCCTGCCAGTCTGCCTTCCCCCAACCCCGTGTCCTGTGGTTTGGTTGGGGCTTCACAGCCACACCTGGACTGACCCTGCAGGTTGTTCATAGTCAGAATTGTATTTTGGATTTTTACACAACTGTCCCGTTCCCCGCTCCACAGAGATACACAGATATATACACACAGTGGATGGACGGACAAGACAGGCAGAGATCTATAAACAGACAGGCTCTATGCTATGGCCTCCATGTGTTTCCTCTGTCCCAGGG